TCTTTTGCCCACTTTTTGATGAGGTTGTTTTTTTTTTAATTTATTTAAGTTCTTTATAGATTCTGGATATTAGCCCTTTGTCAGATGGTTAGATAGCAAAAATTTTCTCTCACTCTGTAGGTTGCCTGTTCACTCTGATGGTAGCTTCTTTCATATTTCTATCAGCATTCTGGTCATAACCACTTAACCAATCTCTAAGAAGTTCCATGTTTTTCCTAGTCTTGTTGTATTCTAGGCCCCCACCAGAATATAGGCTTTTTCTAACCTACCCTTCCAAATTCTTTCAGCTTCTGCCAAGTATTGACTTTTAAAGCTGCTTCCACATTTTCAATGGTTTGTAATTAGCAACATGTGTGTTCCTGGAAAAAGTTGAATGTGGTTAAGATCTTGCATGCAAAGACTGTGTGCTGGTAGTCCTGTTGAGATATCCTGTGGGGAAGTGAGTGAAAGTATATTTCTTTCAAAAGTGAAGGCTGATTGCTTCTGAGAGGCTGTTTGAACTATGCATTGAATTGAACATATTAGCAAAATATGTCAACAGCAAACTATTTTCCAGCTGTTGGTTTGATGGAGTCAGTAATTTGGTAATTTAGACATGGGAGATTCATGGAGGATACCACAGCATTCAGGTTATGGTGATTTACTGTGAGTTGTCATTCATTTACATCATGTTGGAGCACTGGCCAAACAGGATTATTAAAGGAGAGATAATAGAAATAATGACAAGGCCAGGCACACCCATCCCCAGGGAGTGTCCATCCATTGCTCTACATTTCTCCACAAACTTCATGGCTGTGGCAGATTCTCTCATGGAACCTTTATCTCAATGGTCTCTCTGGAACCTCTCTTCTCAGTCATATGTTTACAGTTTGTTCTCAAAATTGCCAACGACTGAGGTTCATTAGCCCCTTTTGAACGTGGGTCCACAGGGCTTCTTTAGCTTCTTCAGGAAATTGATCCCATGTGCCTGCTCTAAAAAGAGCAGATAAAACCTGTGTTGCTCTAGCTAACACAGAAACTGCAGAGATGCCCATCCTCTGCCATCTAAGAACTTCAACATAATCTCTCTTAGAACATAAATTTTCAGAAATTTTCTGTCTCTCAAAGTATTTTCTTCCAATTCAATAACTGCTATGGGCTTTGTTTTTATTTTTTATTACCTATGTGAAGTTCTCTGTCTCTCAGGAACTATGATTTGATTCTGGATTGGATTCTTAGAATGGAAAATAATATGCTCTTTTTTCTGGTTAAGTTCCATAAGTTTGGATACTTCTATTAAGAGAAAGGTAAAATGTGGATGGAAGCCAATAGAAAACATGTTAAAGTATATACTACTCAAAGATTCACGTGGCACATCTCATCTTTGATTTACCTCTTAGGAACAACAAGGTAAACAGTATACTATAGTCATTCAGGTTGTCAAAGGTATGAGCAACATATGTTTTTAAAGTCACTGATTTTATCATTCTATAAATGTGGATCATGAAATGAATCAACTGTGAAAATCTGGAAGAAAATGCAGTACTTGCCAAAGACCACAGGTTAGTATAAACAAGGAAAAGAGGGCTGCAGGCAATTTTCATCATTCTCACCTTTTGCCTTTAGGTTTTCCGAAGGTCAACAATGAAAAACAGAACCATGTTTGGTGAGTTTATTCTACTGGGCCTTACAAATCAACCTGAACTCCAAGTGATGATATTCATCTTTCTGTTCCTCACCTACATGCTAAGTATCCTAGGAAATCTGACTATTATCACCCTCACCTTACTAGACCCCCACCTCCAGACCCCCATGTATTTCTTCCTCCGGAATTTCTCCTTCTTAGAAATTTCCTTCACATCCATTTTTATTCCCAGATTTCTGACCAGCATGACAACAGGAAATAAAGTTATCAGCTTTGCTGGCTGCTTGACTCAGTATTTTTTTGCTATATTTCTTGGAGCTACCGAGTTTTACCTCCTGGCCTCCATGTCTTATGATCGTTATGTGGCCATCTGCAAACCCTTGCATTACCTGACTATTATGAGCAGCAGAGTCTGCATACAACTAGTGTTCTGCTCCTGGTTGGGGGGATTCCTAGCAATCTTACCACCAATCATCCTGATGACCCAGGTAGATTTCTGTGTCTCCAACATTCTGAATCACTATTACTGTGACTATGGGCCTCTCGTGGAGCTTGCCTGCTCAGACACAAGCCTCTTAGAACTGATGGTCATCCTCTTGGCCGTTGTGACTCTCATGGTTACTCTGGTGCTGGTGACACTTTCTTACACATACATTATCAGGACTATTCTGAGGATCCCTTCTGCCCAGCAAAGGACAAAGGCCTTTTCCACTTGTTCCTCCCACATGATTGTCATCTCCCTCTCTTATGGCAGCTGCATGTTTATGTACATTAATCCTTCTGCAAAAGAAGGAGGTGCTTTCAACAAAGGAATAGCTGTACTCATTACTTCGGTTACTCCCTTACTGAATCCCTTCATATATACTTTAAGAAATCAGCAAGTGAAACAAGCTTTCAAGGACTCAGTCAAAAAGATTGTGAAACTTTAAAAAAGGAGATTACACTTCAAAATACATTTTCACTTAACAAATATGCATTGAATGTCTATATTTCAAGTGCTAAATTGGCCCTTGAAGATTAAAATAGGAAAAGTATATGTCTTAATTTCAAGAAAACTATAGTCTAGAATCAAGGAAAGATATATAAATGGTAAATTTATGTAATAAATTTACAAAAAACAAAATAATATTTTAATTGTTATTAGAGAAGAGTGAATGGGGATCTGAAAAGGAACAGTTGGAAAGAATTAGTTCTGTTTTCCATAAATTATTTGAAATTTAAGAAGCAAAACAGATTGTTTATTTAGAAGAGTAGGAGGATAAGAATTTAGAGTGAAAAAGGAAACCAGATCATAAAAGTAAGTAATTACAACTACTGAGTTAGCTGGGTTTCATGAGTCAAGAAATTTTCAGAATTGTTTTGAGGAGAATGTAGTATCAGCATTGTTCTTCAGCATGGAGCCCTGGAGACTATGTTTCCATCGAGGAGTGAATAATTTTTCTTCTCCTCCATTTTTTCATCTATATTTCAAATGTAACCATTGCAACTTCCCTCCTTTCATAAGAGGAAAATGAAAGAATATATATTTAGTCTACTTTTCTCCAAATGAGGAGAAAATTTTTAAGATTTTTGTCAACTTAATATGTCCATTTTCTAGTTTATGGTTAAAACAGGTTTCTAGAGACAAGTTTAGAAGGCTTTCATTCTCCTAGACAAAATCTATTGTTTCTTTTCTTAGGTGACATTTTAAGTTAATGGCATGAGATCTGTTTTCTCTCTCTTTGATAGTTTCTGGTAATTTTTTCCTTCCTATCATGATTTTATTTTCATCCTTTTGTTTCACTTTATTAGATATTAGAAAAGAAAATTCTGTTATCTGGCTCTACTTCTTTAACTTTCCCCCAGATTTTTGCTTTCGTTTGTAACATAAACCATGGATGACCATTTTATAAAGTAAAAAGAATATAAAGTGTCAATGCAATCTTATATCTAGAATGTTCCAAATTATGAGTCTTGAAAAACAACTAGAAATAGACTATCCTACCAAAAACTTTACACATGGATTCAAGGCAATGACAACTTGAATTTGAATAGGTAGTGGTAGTGTCCAATTTCAATGGAAGTAAGCACTTTTTTTTAATCTGAGCATTTGTACACAGTTTAATAATATCTTAAAAAATTGCAGGAGCTTTGTTACTATTTGGGGTAAAAGTGGAACACAATCTGGTATTTTCACATGCTTTATATGTGGTAATATGTTGAGTAAAATGAGGTACTTCTCAAGCATTTAAGGAACAAGCTGGATTGAACTGATTATGAGAGCAAATTATCAGAGCCACAGAAGGTATTGGAGAATGTATAATATTTTTGAAAAAGTATTTTATGTAAAGCTGTTGCTATTCTGAGTATCTTGTTTTCTTTGGTTGCTAGCTAGAGATTAGTGATAATATTCAATATATTCCAAATTTAATGCACTACAAGAACAAGAAGTGTTCTTGAATAGCCACATCTAAATCATTAAGTTCCCCTACACCCACATTTCTACTAAAACCTATGGTACAGTGGGAGCAATGTCATATAGTGGCTTAAAACATAGGCTTTAGTTCAAATCCCAGATTTTCAACTTTCTACCAAAGTTACCTGGGGATAGTTACTTGATCTCTCTAAGGCTCACCTCTGTCAACTCTAAAATGTTTACAATAATAGTGTCTATCTTATAGTTTTGAGCATTCACTGAGAAAATAGATGTAAAATATTAAAAGACAGCCAGTATTTATTGTGTTTAATAAATGACATCTATTATAACTATATTATAAACAATATATTTTTCAAGGAACTGGAGCTTAACTAGAAAGAAGGCATTAAATTGGTTGGTTTAATATAGCAGGGACAGTAAAAATGTTGGCCATTGTACTTGAAATCCATCTGCACAAGGCCAGCATATTTCTACTCTCCACACATCCAGCTGCATGCTGGGTAGCTGGGTCAGCAAAGATCTTACCTACTCTTCAGATAAAGCCATCAAAATACTTGGCAGCAGGTTATAAGAACTGGGCTAGCATCAACTTCATTGCCCTAGATATCTATGGGAGAGACAGGATGTATTAACATGCTGAGACAAGGAAGGAAGGTACTTTGTGTAAGTTAATGTTTAAGATCACTAGGCAAGAGTTCACTCAGCATTCTTTATATAAGCATTTGGAAATGAACATGGAAAAGAATGTATCACCTTCTAAATGAGCTTGTCAAAAAAAAAAAAGCAAGTCATATTCTTCTAAAGCTGTTCATCTAGTCTGGCTGTATGTTAATTCATACTTGGAATGTAATCCAAGTCATAGATAAGCAAAAGGAATGACTTCACAGAGTCTGGTGCTGAGCTACCAGAATATTCAGTATCTAAATATATAAAATGGTGAGTTTGATTCCTCATGTCACCAAAGTGGACAAGAATTAAAAGAAACAGCTTTAGCTGCCTAACATTCTCAGAATCATATTATACCAGTGCTAGGGTGAGGAGACTATGAAAATGAGTAAAAGCCAATCTGCTACATTTGGGCATTCATTCTTCTATTGCCTCTCTTTAAAGCTGCCAGAGCTTGTGGATATATGGATTACAATTCTAAACAGGTAGTCTTCCAGCATCATTTCTTGCAAAGAGTTTTAAATAAAATTCAAAACAATAAAATATATTTTTTAATTTTTTTTATTTCAGCCAGGATCAGTGACTCACACTTCTAATCCCAGCTCTTTGGGAGGCTGAGGCAGGCGGATCACTTGAGGTCAGGAGTTCAAGAACAGCCTGGCCAACACAGTGAAACCCCGTTTCTACTATTACATTGATAGAAAAGTAATTGTGGTTTTTGCTACTAAAAGTAATGGCAAAAACTGCAATTACTTTTGCACCAACCAAATAAAAATACAAAAATCAGCCAGGCATGGTGATGCGTGCCTGTAATTCCAGCTACTGGGAAGGCTGAAGCACAAGAATCACTTGGAGTACAAGTGGCCTTTTGTTACATCAGTGAATTAAATAGTGGTGAATTCTGGGATTTTAGTGCACCTGTCACCCAAGTAGTATACATTGGACCTAAGCTGTAGTTTTTTTATCCCTAGCCCCCTCCCATCATTCCCCTTCTGAGTCTCTAAAGTTCATTATACCACTCTGTGTGCCTTTGCATACTCATAGCTTAGCTCCCACTTACGAGTGAGAACATACTTATAAGTGAGAACATAGTTTTTGGTTTTCCACTCCCGTATTACTTCACTTAGAATAACGACTTCCAGCTCCATCCAAACTGCTGCAAAATACATTCTTTTGTTCCTTTCCAGGCCAGGTGCAGTGGCTCTTGCCTGTAATCCCAGAAATTTGGGAGGCTGAGGAGGGTGGATCACTTGAGTTCAGGAGTTCGAGACCAGCCTGGCCAACATGGTGAAACCCTGTCTCTATCAAAAATACAAAAATTAGCCTGGTGTGGTGGCACGTGCCTGTAGTTCCAGCTACTTGGGAGGCTAAGGTACAAGAATCACTTGAACCAGGGAGGCAGAGGTTGTAGTGAGCTGAGTTTATGCCACTGTACTCCAGGCTGGGCAACACAGCAAGACTCTGTCTCAAAAAAACATAAAATAAAATAATAAAAAATGTTGCTTCTTTTCATGGCTGAGTAGTATTTCATGGTGTATATATAGCACATTTTCTT